AAGCCCCATGTGCCTGAGTTTCTCTGCTTGAGACTCACGTACTGTAAGTAGGGAGATTTTATATGCAATATTTACATAATGTATAACATATACAACATACATTTTATAATATATAACATAAAGACACACGTATTTTAACATCAAACTCACCAAAAACTTGCAAGAGTAGAACAATGCACACCTATATCCCCTTCACCTAGGCTCACCAAGTATTAACATTTTGTCCCGTTTGCCTTCTGTCTCCCTCATTCTCTTCCTGTGTCTTGATATATAGATGTAGATGTATTAGGTTGGTGCCACAATGATTGTGGTTTTTGCCATTACTTCTATGGCAGAAACCACAATAACTTTTGTGCCAATATGATGGCTGTAGATATAGGGATGCAGCTTTTCTTTTAACAAACTCTTTGAAAGATATAGCCGTCATGATACGAGACATCCTCTTGGTCACCGCATGTCCCCTAAGAACTAGACGTTCTCCCGCATAACCACACTATTATTACCATGTCCAAGAAACTTAAGACTGGAACAGTATTATCAACTGTGCAGTATATATTCAAACAACTGCCATCTCATAATGTTCTTTCTAGTTTTTTTCCCTTGACGCACACATTGGCACCAAGTCATTGTGTCTCTTTAGTCTCCTTTAATCTCAAAGCATTGCTCTGGGGTCCATTCGGCAGTAACAGAAGGAAGCTGCAAAAATTGGGAAACCGAAATCAGAGAAGCTGCAGCTCTTAGCCACAGCCTTCGTGGGCCCAGAGAGTTCTGGGGATGTACAAGAGCAAATTCACAGCCCCATTGATTTGCCTTTTAATTAGAGAAAGAAGACCAAGCTTCTGAAATTCCAGAATCCAGAGTTAAGCTGGCCATATTCTCAAATGCTTTGTAAAAAAATTAATAACCCATCTATCTTCCCAGTCCTTGCAGAGAGAAGCTTGCTCAGAGTGGTTACTGAAAACAGGAACCTGCCCTTCTGCAAGCCCTGTGCCTTCCTCGTTCCTAGCAGAGGAAGTATGCGGCCAGTTTAGCAACTGCAGTTCTTCTGTGTAGCATGGGCTGCTTCTCCACAACCGCGAGAAGCCCGGCTGCCTGTTTATTCTGGAGCAGCAGCAGTTGACAGACGGAGAGGCAGTGACTCTGCACCCAGCAATCCCTCTGCAGACAGCTCCCACAGGAGTCATGCCCAGTGTGTGAAGGTATTTTGGGAGTATGTGGCAGAGATGGGGTGATTTCTCTTTTGCCCTTTTCTATTGTTCTTAGAAGCAATTATGTCTCCGGTACCCTCTCTCCCACCTTCAGCCACTGCATAAAATTGTCACAGATTAAATCAAATTGTTCAGCCATTTCATTAGAGAGACTCCAGCTCTCATTCTCTGGGGGCATTTTCACTCTTCTCAAATAAAAGCCTCTTTCAGATAAGTTAACTCCTTCTTGAAGACTATAGAAAGCCACTGAGCAGACCACTAAAGGGCTGTTGAGACCTGATGGTTTTTTTGGTGGTCATATAGCCCGGACACAGCACCTTCTGTCACGGAGACTGAACTCTGACTGGCAAGACAGAACGGGTGGGAGTGCAAGCAACAGCAGAGAAGACTGTTAGCGTAGAAGAACCCAGGCCTCTAGGACTGACTCAAACTTTCTCATCTCATGACCCTGGGTACGTTTCTTTTCCTGGATGAACCTCATTTCTCCAATCTCAACAATGCAAGTTTAAAGGCTTTTTTTTTTTTCTGTAGTGGATTCCAGGAATCCCTCCAAAATAGCATGCAAATGCTTGAGAAGAATGATAGAGCTGTTGGGAAGAGAGAGGATGTTGGAATTCTCTTTGATGGATAGCAAAATCTTGTTCTGACTTGTTTTCTGGAATGGTTGACATAAAGGAGGGGAGAGATCAGACATTGTGGTGGGAGCCTGCTGCTTAGAAGCAGCTTGGGGGAGGGGATGGAGGGGAGGGAAGGCTGGCAGGGCTGGGGGCACCCTGGCATCTGGAGGGGTGGAACTTATGGGGGCGGGGTTCTGGGCACAATCACTAGGTGTTGAATGACAGTTGATGAGTCAGGCTGAAAGGACAGGAAGGCATTGTTGGGACAGTTTGCTGTGTCTGGGGACACTGGAGATGGTGGCAAATGGGCAAGGCCAGCACACATGTGGTTTCAGAGTTAGTTCTGCATGTTGAGAACTTTCCCCAGAAGCCCAAAGGCCTCGGTGATGATAGACAAGGAGGCTGAGGAACCAAGGCAGCTGGCAGGTACCAGGAAGCCCAAGGAGCAGGACAGAGGCAGGCATGTGCAGGACAGCCTGTGCATGTCACATGTGTGTTTCCCAAGGCCTGTGCGTAGCAGAGCAGCCTGTGCATGTCACACACATGCTTCCTGAGACCTGTGTAAGACACCCTGTGCGTGTCACATGTGTGCTTCCTGAGGCCTGTGCAAAGCAGCCTCTGCATGTCATACGCATGCTTCCCAAGGCCTGTGCAGAACAGCCTGTGCATGTCACACCCATGCTTCCTGAGGCCTGTGTACGACACCCTGTGCGTGTCACAGGCATGCTTCCTGAGGCCTGTGCAGAGCGGCCTCTGCATGTCACACGCATGCTTCCCGAGGCCTGTGCAGGACAGCGCCTGTGGCTACAATCCCCTCAGGGCCAGGGAGGCCTGGTTTGCCTCTTCCCTCTTGCCTGACCCGGGCCTCGGAGGCAGCACACTCCCACTACGTGGGTGGGATCCTGACTTCCTCAAGGCTCTAGCCCAGGGCCCGGCACCGGGGAGATGCCCAGGAAGTGTCTGCTGAACTGCGGGGAATGTGGGTTGGAGTCACGCCACCTGCTGTGTTTCTGTAAGCATTTTGGGGAAGCACATTTCTTGGGTACCTTCGCCAGGCTCAGGAATGGAGACAAGGCCAATGTATCCCTGCCCTCCTGGACTGCAGGTGTTGCTGTTAGAACCTGCCCAGCTGCTAGAAAGTTCCTACCAGGGTCAGAGGCCCTGGGATTTTGGGTGCGCATGTTTTTCTGGTTTGTGAGGAGGGTAGGGGCAAGCATGAAGAAAGAAGGGCCCGAGCCTCAAATTTGCAAGGGCATCCTCTTTTCTAGTCACAAAGATCAACAGGATCCAAAAAGGATGGGATTTGCGCTTCACTTTAAACATGCTGCCCGTTCTAGCCAACCCTTCTGTGGTGCACTATGAGTTTATAGCTTTTGCGAGCCTGGTCATTGTCTTCGGAATATTACTATGCATTAGCTTGAGCAGTAAGTGACAAGTTGTTCATGTAAATGTCTAAGATATACGGACTTTTAAACAACTCTCATTTTGGTGTTCCTTGTTTCTTAATATAGTAGGAGTCTCACCTCACACCACCCCTTCCCTTAAATTATGGAGCAGTGCAGACCTCCCTCAACCCGGGGAGGGCCTTGCTCTGAGAGTGTACTTCTTTCCAGAACCTGTACACATAGGGCATGGAGACAGGACTCAAGGCCAGGGTGGGAGTTGGATGGGCTGACTTTTGTGCCCTTCATAAGGTTTGATCCTGAGCTGCAGACACAGGTAGGTGGGAGATTAGTTTCCATTTGGGCTGGAGGCCGATGGGGGGACCCTGTTCCGTCTCTTCTCTTTGACCCCACAAAGCAGGCAGAGCTCTATTTATGAATGTGGCCTTCCTCTCTGTGCTTCCACCATCCAGAGGGAACGTGGCTTCCCTAAAACCCTATTCTCTGATAATCTATGTCCCTTTCCAAAATATTTGTATGAAGGTCCAGACTTGGAAATTTTATCATTAAGGACAATCAGTAAACAGAGTAATAACTAACATGTATTCTATGCCACGCCACGTTCAAAGTGGTTCCCATGCTTTATCTCAGTTAATTTTGTGACCATAACCCAACACTGTTCAATTAGTGTTCCCCAAAACAGTCAGAAAAAGGTTAATGACTTGGCCAGGCATGGAGGCTTATGCTTGTAATCCCACCACATTGGGAGGCCAAGGCAGGTAGATCACCTGAGATCAGGAGTCCAAGATCAGCCTGGCAACATGGTGAAACCCCATCTCTACTAAAAATACAAAAATTAGCTGGGTGTGGCATGTGTGCCTGTAATCCCAGCTACTTGGAAGGCTGAGGCAGGAGAATCGCTTGAACCCGGGAGGCAGGGTTGCAGTGAGCCGAGATCGTGCCATTGCACTCCAACCTAGGCGACAGAGTGAGACTGCGTCTCAAAAAAACAAAAACAGAAAAGGTTAATGACTTGCCCGAAGTCATCTAGCTTGTAAGTACACAGCCAGAATTTAAGCCTGGGTGGTTAACTTGAAAACCGTTATGGAGCAACCCAGAGATTTAGCATCAGTGGTTCAAATCTCAGTTCTACAATTACTTGCCATGTGACCTCATACAAGTCACTTACCCCTTCTGAGACTCAGTTTCCCTCACTGCACAATGGGCTTAAGCATGATGCAAGGACTTTACAATGATCAAAAGTAACAGTTGATGTGAAAGGGCTTCAGCAGCATGCAGCCAGTCCACAGAGTTGTTATGAAGTTTTCCTCTTTCATCCTTTGTTAAAGCATGCTGACAAACTCAAAAGGATGACAAAAAGTAGCAGCAGAAAGTACCTTCTCCTCATGCCTTTGGTTGTACAGACACACAACTCCTGTACTCCAAATTCCTGGCACACAGAGTTGATGGTGAGGGCCCCTGAGTGGAGATACTTTCTGGGCCACCTGAAATGCTGCTTGGTTTCTCACACAAACCCTGCTGTGGCTGCTTACCATCCTCAGCAAGGGTGCGGAGGAATGGAAACTTTTGCCACCAACAGCATTTGCTAGCAACTTCCCTCTCTGTGGTTTTTCTGTCATTCCCTTGATAAAAGAACTTGAGCTGCGCAAAAGTAACCAATCTTCACCAATCTCATCTTCACATATAAACAGCCGCCTTTCAAGAAGCAAGCTGCCAGAAAAATGATGCACGATGCTCTCTAAACTGGGTCATTCTCCACTTGGAGGGCTCAGGGCACGGTTGACTTTCCCCGTCTGTCTCCTATACCACAGGCTCTGGGCATCACCAGCGGCCCCAGGGAAAAAGAAAGAAATGGGAAACAGCATGAAATCCACCCCTGCGCCTGCCGAGAGGCCCCTGCCCAACCCGGAGGGTAAGTCTGGCTTCTCTGGTGAGATGCTTGAGTGCCCCCTTCCCCCTTGCCTTTGTTTCCCCAGGACTGGATAGCGACTTCCTTGCCGTGCTAAGTGACTACCCGTCTCCTGACATCAGCCCCCCGATATTCCGCCGAGGGGAGAAACTGCGTGTGATTTCTGAGTGAGTCAGCTCTCCAAAACTTGTGCAATCTTCTCTGTGTTCTTCTCTGTTCTTGTTCTTACAGTGAAGGGGGCTGGTGGAAAGCTATTTCTCTTAGCACTGGTCGAGAGAGTTACATCCCTGGAATATGTGTGGCCAGAGTTTACCATGGGTGAGTACATTTCTCAAATGGCAGCAATTAAGCGGATCCTAATGGCTGTCTTCCTCCTTCCCAGCTGGCTGTTTGAGGGCCTGGGCAGAGACAAGGCCGAGGAGCTGCTGCAGCTGCCAGACACAAAGGTCGGCTCCTTCATGATCAGAGAGAGTGAGACCAAGAAAGGTGAGTGGCCCCCAACTCATCTTTCCCCATCCGAGCCCACTGACTTATCCTCCACCTCCTGCAGGGTTTTACTCACTGTCGGTGAGACACAGGCAGGTAAAGCATTACCGCATTTTCCGTCTGCCCAACAACTGGTACTACATTTCCCCGAGGCTCACCTTCCAGTGCCTGGAGGACCTGGTGAACCACTATTCTGGTAAGAGACATACAATATGGAGTGATTGTGATGTCCCTGACCGGCTGTCTGCTTCCCTCCTCAGAGGTGGCTGATGGCCTGTGCTGTGTGCTCACCACGCCCTGCCTGACACAAAGCACGGCTGCCCCAGCAGTGAGGGCCTCCAGCTCACCTGTCACCTTGCGTCAGAAGACTGTGGACTGGAGGAGAGTGTCCAGGTGAGTATGGTGTGTGTATGTGTGTGTGTGTGCTTTCTCTACTGCCTTTTCTTCTGGCCCACAGACTGCAGGAGGACCCCGAGGGAACAGAGAACCCGCTTGGGGTAGACGAGTCCCTTTTCAGCTATGGCCTTCGAGAGAGCATTGCCTCTTACCTGTCCCTGACCAGTGAGGACAACACCTCCTTTGATCGAAAGAAGAAAAGCATCTCCCTGATGTATGGTGGCAGCAAGAGAAAGAGCTCATTCTTCTCATCACCACCTTACTTTGAGGACTAGCCAAGAACAGACACAATGGTTCATGCCCAAAAGGAACAGAAGTTCCAACTATTGCCTGGGATCTTGCGAAAAGCGAGGTTCCCTGATCCCTGGGAGCCTCACGTATTTTAGAAGCCAAGAGAAGCCACATGGAGACTCAAATTCGCATCTTCTCTATCCACATCATGACCAAAGGAACCCCTCCCTGGTGTCTGATCAGGGCTGTGGCATCACGAAACATTGGATCATGACATGTCGGGCGATGCTTGGAAGAGCCCAGCATGTATGTATGCACACATTGTGTGTGTGGGAAGGACAAAGCCACTCTCACAAGAAAGGGCACCAGGACTGCTCTCCAAGGAACTGGACCTGTCCAGACAGTTACACTCCAAGGTCATTGGAGAGAACTTCTGTATGGGCAAGCCTGAGAGGGAGAGGAAACAAAAGCTGTGTCCTGGCAGAAGGTCTGGGTTTGCAGATGGGTGCCCTGAATGGAACTACTTTAACTAATCCATAGGGACTTCTGGTATGCTTTCCTCTCTTTTTAAAGGAACTTCGTGACACTAAACATTAGCCCAAAGGACTTCTTAGCCTTCAATTGGGAGATACCTTTGGTCTGCTCCTGCACCAAAGCCATATGGGTGGAAGTCAGTTGGCCTCCCTGGTTCTGCAGAGGGCCAGAAGAATGAGAGAGAGGAAGACTGCTGGCAGGGAAATCGAGGAGGCGAGACTAGAACTGCACCAGCTTCCCTGATGTCTGCAGCCATGGCTTTGCAGCGCAGACAGAGCTTCTCTGGGATGCTGGGATTCTTGCCTGTATGAATGCATCAAGTATTCATTTATTGCCCGAATAGGCATTGCATTAAGTCCTCTGTAAGGTGTCAGGCAAGCCAAAAAAAAAAAAAAGATGCGTAAGTCCTAACCCCCAACAGAGGTGTTCACAGTGTAGACAGGGAAAAAATGTATAAACAAATGTGTAAAAAGAGAAATCAGCTCATGGCTTAGGATGGAATTAGAGACAGGTGAGGGACACTCAGGAGCTCATTTTCCAGCTGCTCTTCAGAGTGGAAGGGCTGGCTGGATCGGGTAGGTAAGAATAGCTGGATTTTTTAGAAAAGAAATGGATACAGTCTAAAGAATTAACTCACCCGGTACTTTATTCTAAGAAGGGTCTGGCATCCATATGAGGAAAAATGCTCAGCTCCAGGAAAGATGGGGAGTCCAAGTGGATTAATGATGTCATGCATAATTTTAAGAGACAAGGGAGAAAACACAATGTATAGCCAGAGAAGGAGAAGCTCCCATCCAAATCCTACTAGGAAGAGAGTGGGCTGCAGATGAATCTGTGACTCATGTTTCCCTGTTTCAAAGGGATCCTGGGGAAGGAGGGGAACATGCTTGCAGTATCTCTCCCTGTCTGTCTGCTCACATAAGCATTCCGTCCATCTGAGCTCATCGTGCTACTGGTATGTGTATGTGCAGTTACACAGTTTTCTGTATCATAGATTCTAGTGTGTTTATACAAGGAGACATCTGTGGTTTCCCCAACCGTTCCAAAAGGCTATTTCAAAGGAACCAGCCAACGTATGAGAAATGAATGTAACACTGTGGACATTGACTTCCCGCATAAGGCAGGGTGACCCCCTGAACTCCAGATGTCTGCACAGTATCTTATGTGTTGTTTTCCGTTGTGACGAATGTGATTGGAACATTTGGGGAGCACCCAGAGGGATTTCTCAGTGGGAAGCATTACACTTTGCTAAATCATGTATTTATTCCTGATTAAAACAAACCTAATAAATATTTAACCCTTGGCACACAGGGAGAGTTTCTGGGTTGAGGAGGATGG